ACAGATAATTTATTTAACAAGGCTATGGGGTTGGTGGGGGGCTCGGAAAAAAATCAGCGGCGGAACCTGCTCTCAGCCACCTTGCACCAGGACACAAACACTGACTCAAAAATGAAACGAGTATCATCTCTAAGTGAATGTGAGTGCCAAGTAGAAAGCTCGTATCCGATTTATTATCAAAACGTCTTTGTACCATTTTAACATCCATTCCAGGAAGAAAAAACCTATTGGGAATATGGTTAATTTGTAATTAAGTGCTATTTACCCAAATTAAAGAAACAGGTAACAAAAAATTTTAAAAGCCGGCGAAATACTATTTAATTTACTCAGGAACGCTTTAGAACTCTTTTAGTTGGTGGGTGGGAATGCGGGCGGGGAAGCGCACTAAGCCGAACGCTGGGGCAAAGGTTTCCTAAACAGTTACCGAGAGGTAACTCCCCCTTCATCTGGGACGTGGCTCAAGATTACAGGTGATCGCGGTGCCCCGAGGCGCCAGGAGGCAACTTTCACCTGGGGGAGGCGCCGGGCGCCAGCGGGCCAAGCGGCCGGGCCGCGGAGCCCACTTCACTTGGGAGCTGCCCCAGGCCGGGGGTCGACACCGCGTCCCCTCCCTTAGCCTAGCTGCGACCCAGCTTTAGGGCCTAAGGGCAAATCGAGCGCTCGGTCCTCCCAGCGCCATGTGCGCGGCCCGCCCAGGCCCTTGGCCGCCGTCGCCGCGGGGGCAGGCCGCGAGCCAGCCGCGAGCCACAGAGGCCTGGTGCGCGCTCCGCCCCTGAGCCTGCAGTCGGGGCGGCCTCAGCCAGTGAGCCGGGAGTCGTCCCCTTCGTCCTCCCTCGCACTCGGAGGGCAGCTGGGGCGGGGCAGACCCTCGGGCCGGGCGGCACCCGGGCGGGCGAATCCGTCAGCTCCCGCGGGAGGCCCGGCGAGAGAAGGACCCGGTGAGTAGCCACGTCACGCTCCTCAGGGAGGCCCCGCCCCGTGCTCTCGGGCCGCCCCTCTTCGCCGTCTCCACGCCTCCGCGGGCAGTTACCAGCTTTGGCTGCTCGCGCCTCCCCAACTCGGGTAAAGCTCCTCGGCCTCGGCGTGCTGCGCCTCCGCGGCTGCCCTGCGCCAGGTGAGGGCTCGCGGCTCCCGGCTGCGGCTCCCGGCGCGTGGTGGCGGGCTCGGGGCGTGCGTCGCGGAGAGGACGGGGCCGGCGGGCGGTTGGCGCTCCGTTCGGTGCGGGGAGGGGCGTCACGCCGGGCGCTGCGCGGCCTCGGCGGGCGGCGGCAGCGGCGGCCACGGCCGCCGGGCTCTCGGGTTGTCTGTCCCCAGTTGGAGCCGGCCGGTGTCCCGGCGGAGAGACGGGCAGTCGGGTTCCCTGGCCTCGGGGCCACCCCGGCTGGGGCGGCTGGGGCAGAGGGACGATGTCTACTCGCGCCCCGATGCCCGCCGCCCATTCTCGGGAGGATCCGCCCGCGGTGACTGCTGAGAGGGAGTCGCTGTTGGCCGCGGCGAACCGGCCGGCCGAGCAGCCGCCCCCGCCCGAATGTGAGGGCAAAGAGGCGGCGAGGGAGGAGAGGGCCGCGGCCGCCACTAGCGCTGGGGCGCGGGGAGAGCCGTCGCCGGCGCTGGTGCTGGGACGCAGCGTGCCCCAGGCGGCTGTCCCCGTGAGGCCCCTGGCGCTGCACCTGGCGCACAAGGCGCGTGGGCCCGGGGGCCCTTTCGGCGGGGAGCCGCCACCGCCACCGCCGCCGCCGTCGCCGTTGCCGCCGTTGCTGCGGGATCCGCCGGCCGAGGACGCCCGGGAAGAGGTGGCAGCTGGCCCTGCGGAAAAGCGGCAGCCGCCGCTGCTGCCGCCTAAGGGAAATCCCTGGACCAAAAAGCCTCCCCAGCACCTGTCCCCAGACACGACAGGTCCGCCACCGCCCCCGCTGGAAACCCTGGAGGCAGGTCTGTGGTTGCTCTGCGTTGGGCACTGGCAGGTTGTAAAAACAATTCTATATATTTTCTTTAGAATTCGGTTCCCTCAAAATTATAAAGGCAGGAAAGCTCAAGACAAAGAAATCCAACAAGGTATGTCTTCATAGGAAATAGTTCTTAACTGTTTCAGACCTAACACTTATTTGTTACTTCTTAGGCTAGTGATTTCAGTGATATGGAGAATTGGCCAACACCAAGTGAATTAGTGAACACTGGAGTGAGTATTGTTTTAAAGTTTTTTTTTTTAAAGAAATCATTTCATTCTGAAAACCTTTTTGCAGTTTCAGAGCGTCCTCAGCCAAGGAAATAAAAAGCCACAAAATAGAAAAGAAAAAGAAGAGAAGGTTGAAAAGAGAAGTAACAGTGACAGCAAAGAAAACCGGGAAACAAAATTAAATGGTCCTGGTGAAAACGTCAGTGAGGATGAGGCTCAGTCAAGTAATCAACGTAAGAGAGGTCAGTTTGTCCATATCTTTATTTTGATTTTAATTTGTCCTTAAATGATTTTGTTTTCTTCAAGCTAATAAGCACAAGTGGGTACCACTCCACTTAGATGTTGTAAGATCAGAGAGTCAAGAAAGACCTGGATCCCGGAACAGCTCAAGATGTCAACCTGAAGCAAATAAACCAACACATAACAATAGGAGAAATGATACACGAAGTAAGTTACCATTCTAAGACAAAAATGACTAAGAAGTATATAAAAATATTTTTATTTTTAAAAGGTTGGAAGCGAGATAGAGAAAAAAGGGATGATCAAGATGACGTTTCCAGTGTGAGAAGTGAGGGTGGTAATATCCGAGGTTCCTTTAGAGGTCGAGGAAGAGGCCGAGGACGGGGAAGAGGACGAGGCAGAGGAAATCCTCGATGTATGACATAATTTTTGTTTCGTTAAATTAGAGATTACCTTTCTTTTTCTTTATTCACATCAAGTGAACTTTGATTATTCATATGGTTATCAAGAACATGGTGAAAGGACTGATCAACCATTTCAAACAGAACTTAATACCAGTATGATGTATTACTATGATGATGGTACAGGTGTACAGGTGTATCCTGTGGAAGAAGCATTGCTTAAAGAGTATATTAAGCGTCAAATGTAAGTGGATGTTTGATGTAAGCAGACGGGATTAAATGGATGAAATTCTGATTTCTCTTTTCAGTGAATATTACTTCAGTGTAGAAAATTTGGAACGAGACTTCTTTCTTCGGGGAAAGATGGATGAACAAGGTTTCTTGCCTATTTCCCTGATTGCTGGTTTTCAGCGTGTTCAGGCTCTCACTACAAACCTTAATCTCATCTTAGAGGTAATTGCTCATTTGATGAACAATTTGTACTTCATAATTTTAATAGCTCAATTTCTGTTAATAGGCACTGAAGGATAGCACAGAAGTAGAAATTGTGGATGAGAAAATGAGAAAAAAGATAGAACCAGAAAAATGGCCAATTCCAGGCCCTCCTCCACGCAGTGTGCCACCAACAGACTTCTCTCAACTGATTGATTGTCCAGAGTTTGTACCAGGCCAAGCCTTTTGCTCACATACAGGTAACATCTTTTCTTCTAGAGCAAACGATGTAATTTTAACTATAGAACTAACTTAAAATTTTAGAGTCTGCCCCAAATTCTCCAAGAATTGGAAGCCCATTGAGCCCAAAGAAAAACAGTGAAACAAGTATTCTTCAAGCAATGTCTAGAGGTTTGTCTACCAGTTTGCCTGACTTGGACTCAGAACCTTGGATAGAAGTTAAAAAAAGACATCAGCCAGCCCCAGTGAAATTGAGGGTAAGTTGTTACAGACTGAGTGAAGTGTGACATTTTTATATAAATTACCAATTTCTTCCTTCAGGAATCAGTGTCTGTCCCTGAAGGGTCATTAAATCAGCTATGTTCTTCAGAAGAACCAGAACAAGAAGAACTTGATTTTTTGTTTGATGAAGAGATTGAACAAATAGGACGAAAAAACACATTTACTGATTGGTCTGATAATGATTCAGATTATGAAATTGATGACCAAGACTTAAACAAGATTTTGATTGTAACTCAGACACCACCTTATGTGAAAAAACATCCTGGAGGAGATCGAACAGGCACCCACATGTCTCGGGCAAAAATCACATCTGAACTTGCTAAAGTTATCAATGATGGCTTATACTATTATGAACAGGATCTATGGATGGAAGAAGATGAAAACAAACACACAGCCATAAAGGTAATTGTTTCTGGCCAACATCTTTCTACTGATTTAGTAATTAGATTCCTCCATTCTACTTCAGCAAGAAGTTGAGAACTTTAAGAAGCTAAATCTCATTAGTAAAGAGCAGTTTGAAAACCTAACACCTGAACTTCCTTTTGAGCCAAACCAAGAAGTTCCTGTAGCACCTTCACAGTCCAGGCAAGGTATGTAAATCTGCTTTTGTGTAAGTGTCTGACTTGGATTATATTTGTCTGATTTTGGTGTCAGAGGAATGCTGGCGTCATAAAATGAGTTGGTAAGTGTTCCTTCTTTTGTATTTTGGAAGAGCACAAAAAGGGACTAATTAACTCTCTTGGCAGGAGGTGTTCAAGGAGTGCTTCACATTCCCAAGAAAGGTAACATCTGTGGTGGGTATTAAAGGGAGGCTAGAAATATGAAATGATCTAATTTGCTCCTCAGAATAATCATTCTGGTAACAGTGAAGAAAATGGATTGGGAGAGGAAATGGCAAATGTGTAAGTTCACTTTTGACTTTACAAATTCGTGCCTAAATAATTTTAAGAGTTTTTTATTTTGCAGATTTGACTGATGAATTAGCTCAGAAGTTATTTGATGTTTCAGAAATAACTTCAGCAGCAATGGTTCATTCGTTGCCTACAGCAGTTCCAGAATCTCCTAGAATTCATCCTACAAGAACACCCAAAACACCTCGAACACCTAGGTTACAAGATCCTAACAAAACACCAAGATTTTATCCTGTTGTTAAAGAACCAAAAGCCATTGATGTAAAGGTATACAAAACAACCAGGAATATAAGGCTTGCCTAATTGCAATGCTTGACTTTATTTTCTTTAGAGTCCAAGAAAGAGAAAAACAAGGCATAGCACAAATCCCCCTCTAGAGTGTCATGTTGGTTGGGTAATGGATTCCAGAGACCGTGGGCCAGGAACATCCTCTGTCAGGTACTATATTTCTCAAACATTACTTTTTTGTTTTTTGAAGGCTTTTTTCCCCTTTCTCAAACAGCACTTCAAATGCTTCACCTTCAGAAGGCGCACCACTAGCAGGAAGTTATGGATGTACTCCTCATTCATTCCCAAAGTTCCAGCATCCTTCTCATGAACTTTTGAAGGAAAATGGCTTTACCCAACAAGTGTACCACAAGTATCGTCGAAGATGCCTAAGTGGTAAGATGCTTGTCCTTTATCTATCTAATATAAATAAAATAATATTTTATTTAACTTTTTTCAGAGAGAAAACGCTTGGGAATTGGTCAGTCCCAAGAAATGAATACCCTCTTTCGTTTCTGGTCCTTTTTCCTCAGAGATCACTTCAATAAAAAAATGTATGAGGAATTTAGACAACTTGCTTGGGAAGATGCAAAAGAAAATTACAGGTCAGATATTTTCTTTTACACTTCAAGGGAGTTTTATTATAAACCTTTTATTTTCTCTTTATAGGTATGGGTTAGAATGTCTGTTCAGGTTTTATAGTTATGGACTGGAAAAAAAATTCAGGCGAGAAATTTTTCAGGATTTCCAAGAAGAAACCAAAAAAGACTACGAATCTGGTAACAATAACATCAGAAAACTTGTACTCTAAAATTCATAATGTATATTATTCTTTGTTATTAGGTCAGCTGTATGGACTAGAAAAGTTTTGGGCTTATTTGAAATATTCTCAATCTAAGACACAGTCTATTGACCCAAAACTTCAGGAATACCTCTGTAGTTTTAAGAGGTTAGAAGACTTCCGTGTTGATGTAAGTTTTAAGTCATTTCCTCTATTCTTTTTTTGTCAACGGTGTTGCCTTTCATCATTTGCAGCCCCCTATTAGTGATGAATTTGGAAGAAAAAGACATTCCTCTACTTCTGGTGAGGAGAGTAATCGTCATAGACTTCCACCTAATTCCTCTACAAAGCCACCAAATGCTGCTAAACCTACATCTACCAGTGAGCTTCAGGTACCAATAAACTCTCCCAGAAGGAATATTTCACCGGAGTCCAGTGACAATTCACATTAAACAGTGCTGCCTGTGTCCTGTGGTCTCAAGAAATGGTGAAATGCCTGAGAAATAGACTCTTATGAAAGTTCTTTGTCCTTGAAGTCAACATTTACATCAGTATTTATTTGGGGAAAATCTTCTGGTGTTTAATTGTGATAATAAGAAAGAAGAAAAAGAAAGAAAAGTGGTAGCATTTTTTCTAACAAGATAAATTCTAAAAATGTTTTCCCTGATTTCACAAACAAGGATAGTCTTGGTGACCTTTTATAGAGATCTTCTAGTAATGTATTTTGATCTCAGATTTCTTTTTCAAAGCCATGGTTTTACAAAAACAGCATTCCTTAAATATATTTAAAAAACAATACAAGGAATGCCTAACATTTCAGCTCATACTTCTTAAAGAAGATATAGTATGTTGTATTCTCTTCTTAGAGCTTTCTTAAAGAATCCACAATCCAATTACCCCACTGTCAATTCATATTTGAACTTACCAAAACAAAGGAGGATTACGTATATGTTTTTTAAATTCAAAAAAGAATATGAAATTATACCTTTAGTATCCCTTTGAGACATATAGTTTAAAGAAAACTTTTTTTAAAACAAAAGTAGGAATATATAGTAAGATTGTAGTTACAATGAGTATATGCACTTTTGATGCTAGGTTTTGCTTTTCTCCCCCCAGTCATATCTCATGATTTCCACAGTTGTTGTATTGGTGTGGAGTTTTCTGAATTGGCTATAAGCTGATTACATATTAGAGGTTTATTTTTATGATTCTATATAAACGTGCACGAGTAATTTAAAACCTGCATTGGGATTGATTGGAATATTGTCCTAAATTAATTAAATCTTGCACTGTTTTGAATGCATCTGCTATTTATACATCTGCAAGTGGGTATGTCATAAGGAGTCAGATTATCTTTAATTTAAAATGAATACTTAGTTTTACCTTTTTGTTTATTTTTTGTTTAATTTTGTTTTTATAAATGTTTTCAAGAGTTATAGCAAATTGATTTCTAATTTTTATTGCTATTACAACTGATGTAAATGGTAGTTTCAGTTTTTGTGAGATTTAAAAAAATAAAGCACTTATTCTGAATTTTTTGAATTGATTTTTAATTATTTTTATTTAGAATATAGTTGAAAAGCTGTAATATTCAGTTTTGCTAGTAAAAGACCATTTTTTTGTGTGAATGAAGTTTCAATTATAAACTTACATTCACTTTATTGAGCACTACATAATTTACAGATATTTTGTTGTATTGGCAAAAGCAAGTGGTTTCCATATGCTAAATTAATTGTATTTTCTTTTTGAGCAGATTGGATATCTTGTTCTTATAAATTATAATATTGAAATACATATAATCTTTGGATGGATGGGCTGTTAATTTGTAAATAGGTTTTCATTAAGTTATTTCTCATGATAAGTAATAATCAGCAGTTTTATAATATTTACTATTTGGAGGGTCATTTTGATGCTTTAAATTGCAGAAATAGTCAAATTTGAATATTCAGAAAATAAATTTATTTAGATATATTGTAAAGAGGGTGCAAAACAAGCAATGGGTTAGAATAATAGATCTTCAAGTCTTTTCTTAAATGGGGTATGTAGTTCCAGCTTTTCAGTGAGAAATTTCCAAACCGTGCTTATTAGCTTTAAATGGTCTCTTGAAATGATCATAAATTTTTCTCAGTGTCCTTTTTGTGTTGAACACATATATCTGAAACCTGTATTTAACCAGATATTTCTACTCAACTGAATATACAAGTGTAAATTTGATTGGAAAATTGTATATTATAAATGAAAATACAATAATCAGGAGTTTTGTGGTTTGTATTAATTAGTAGTTTTATCATATTTTTATTATAAAAGTAATACATGTACATTGGGAAATTTAGAAAAGCACAAAGAAGAAAATAAAGTACTTGTTATAAAAAGAAGAAAAACCAAAATTGGTGTCAGGCTATATATAGTGTTATAACCT